CCTGGCATCACCCAGCTGTGTCCGGCAGCCTGAACCCCATCTGTGGGGATGCGAGGAGGAAAATACAAAAGTCCTTAGGTGAGCACTGAGAAGGCAGATGCAGCAGAAACCACCAGGCCGGAACTACCCAGTCTTGGACCTATGGTGGAGACAGAGCATAGCTGGCGATCATGTGTACTTACACTCTAAGGTCACCTGGTTGCACTATGGCCTCATCTGTGGCTCTGAAAATGAAGATTTGGAAGGAGATCATCACAGCTAATGTTTAAGAAGCCCCTCCTGTGTGCCAAATCATTCACCCGTCACCACAACCGAATGAGCTAAGGATTCTCATTATATATAGTTTATGGAGAGGGAAGTGCAGACATAAAGAGGTGAATTATCTTACCCAGATCACACAGCTGATAAGTGGTGGAGGCAGAATAGAATCTAAACAGTGTAGAATCTAAACAGAATAGAATCTAAACATGCATTGATTTGACAAGTGTTTATTGAGCACCTGCCATGAACAAGGCCTTGTGTGATTAAATAGGGTTATAATTAGTAATATAAAAATGAGAAATCACTAATGCTTTTTAGACTTAACATTTTCTTTTTTGTAGGTTTCAGGCACAGAACTGTATATCCAATAATAGTGAAATGGATCCCACTAATTATGACAGAAATGATGATACATTTAAATGACTTGGATGTTTTATAGGTATGATCTCATGAAACCTTGAGAGAAACTGAATGACGAATGAAACTATTGTTCCTGTTTCACACAGAAGAAAACTGAGGTTAAAAGGGGTAAAGTAATTTTGCATGGCATGAAGTAGAAATTCAAAGTACAGGAATTTGAACTTGGTTCTGTCCTTTTCTGAAGCCCCTATGCTCTTGACCACTATAGACTCAAACATCACCTTGTTTTTCCACTCATTCAACAAACTTTTTTTCTTAATTGTCTAATAGGTTGGCACTCATCATGAGCCCCTGTTCTCATTCTGCAAATGGTGAAGCTCTCTATTGTCCTGACCCCACAGTTCCTGTCCCATGACCAGGGCCAGCTCACCAAGGAGCTGCAGCAGCATGTAAAGTCAGTGACATGCCCATGCGAGTACCTGAGGAAGGTGAGTGAGTGCAGACAAGATGGGGCCTGGTGAGCCAGACTTGGTGACTCTACTTGCTCACCAGATGATCCTACACCTGCCACCTCCGATGGATCCACTGCCTCTGTGCCTGACTGTACTGCTGATGCTCCAGTGGATAACTCAGCATCCCAGCCTAGGCCCAATGCCACTGAAGATGGACCTGCACCCTGGGGACCCAGGAGTCCTACCACTCAGCTATCCCCAGGAGTGCCCAGACCCTCATTCTTATCCAGGACCTAGGAGCCCTACCTTCTGGCCTTCCCTCATCAGCCGTAAATGATGATTTACTGCTGTTACCATCATCACTGCCTTCAGTGACCAAGGGCCTTCCAAGGTGCCAGCTCTGGAACGAAAGATGCCCTTGGGAGGTGATGACACTCAGGTACACGGGTGCTCAACAGATTGCTTCCTCCTTGAATGTATCTACATTTGTTCCTGAGATACAGGTTGATGGACGGATGGCTACATGGATGTGATGGAGATGGTTTACTATCGGGACCTTCCGCATCCTGCTGATGTTTTGTTGCTTAGGATATGAATGGCTGAGCGGAGGCTGTAAAACCTGGCACTCTGCTTGGGTATGAGGTTCTTCCTGCCATCCTGCCATCATTTGTTTTTTATGTTTTGTCGCCAAAAGTGACCTTGAGGAACCCTGGGAGCTCAGGAAGGAAGGAGCGCCCAGAAGCAGGGACAGGGAGCTGGTTGGGGAGGACCAGAAATCAGGTTTGTGAAGGTTCCAGAGAGGACCTGTCCTTGCGAGGAGTGTGGGAGACTGAGATGGGGGAGGGGTCATTGGAATGATGCGGGCGCTACTTGGCATTGTCCATTGTGAGGCACCACCGGGGTCATCAGGGATTGGTGGAGAGGGAGTATAAAGCCCCAGGTTTGCTAAGGGAGGGCCCAGACCGAAGAAGGTTTGGCAGATAGCAGAACCTTTTTGTCTCCCTCTCATTGCTCCTAAGCCTCACGCTCCCTTGTCCCGCGTGTCCTGTTGCTTCCCTGATCTTCTCCGTGACCTGTAGCTAAACCTTCCACCAGCGCTTGAGAACTTAATTTGAACCGGATCCTTTCCCAGACCCCTTTCTTCTTCTCCTCCTCCTCCTCCACCTCCTCCAGGTGCCCAACAGCCCCCTTCTCTTCCTTTCCCTAGCCACCTCCACCTCTGTCCTGGACACCTCAGGGCGCCCTGAAAGGACCAGGACATGCGGCTGCGCTTTTGGCTCCTCATTTGGCTCCTGCTGGGATTTATCAGCCATCAGCCCACCCCTGTGAGTAGACGCTGGACCCGCGGGGTTTCTTCCCTTTTCATTATTTCAACTATTATTATTCCAGGTTATCAATAGTCTGGCTGTCTATCGTCATCGTGAGACTGACTTTGGTGTAGGAGTTCGAGACCACCCTGGCCAACATGGCAAAACCCCATCTCCACAAAAATTGGATAATTTGATAATTATCATTATTGGGTTTCTGAGATGTTACACATTTAACATTCTCTTCTGCACAAGTTGCCTTTGTGTGAGTATACTAACTTTCTGTAGAGGTATACTCCAGCCGTCATTCTTATATTATTATTTCCTAGGTGTCTTTCCTGAAGACTATCTTCTGGTCTCGAAATGGACATGATGGATCCATGGATGTACAGCAGAGAGCCTGGAGGTCCAACCGCAGTAGACAGAAAGGTATGGCTCTGTTGGAGTCCCCATAGTGTGGATCTCACCTTCTCCTCTCCTCACTCTCACCAAGGGCTGAGGTCCATTTGTATGCACACAAAGAAAAGAGTTTCTTCCTTTCGAGGAAATAAAATTGGCCTGAAAGACGTCATTACTCTACGGAGGCATGTGGAAACAAAAGTTAGAGCTAAAATCCGTAAGAGGAAGGTGACAACGAAAATCAACCGTCATGACAAAATCAATGGAAAGAGGAAGACCGCCAGAAAACAGTAAGATGTGCCTTGACACAAATACTGTTGTACTTTATCTGATGAAAGTGATTGTAATCCATAGGAAAATGTTTCAACGTGCGCAAGAGTTGCGGCGGCGGGCAGAGGACTACCACAAATGCAAAGTAAGGAGCTTCCTCCCCGCAGTTGCAGGATAACATTCAATTTCTCATGTGTTGGCTTTTTCAGATCCCCCCTTCTGCAAGAAAGCCTCTTTGCAACTGGGTAAGTTTGTTTGTTTTCCTTGCTTTTGAACATAGTCTGCCAGGTCAGGACATGGATACATTTTTCTCCCTACAGCTCTGTGCTCAAGCCCTGCAGAGGGAGATGGCAGAGAGGAAGGCTGCCTACAGGCATCACAGTCCCATCCCTGTTGGTAACCGTGTTGTGCAAAAACACCTTCAGTGTGAAAACATTCCCTCCTTTGGCCCTACAGGTCAGAATGGCGGCAGCGGAGCATCGTCATTCTTCAGGATTGCCCTACTGGCTCTACCTCACAGCTGAAACTTTAAAAAACAGGATGGGCCGCCAGCCACCTCCTCCAACTCAACAACATTCTATAACTGATAACTCCCTGAGCCTCAAGACACCTCCTGAGTGTCTGCTCACTCCCCTTCCACCCTCAGTGGATGATAATATCAAGGAGTGTCCTCTTGCTCCTCTTCCACCCTCTCCTCTTCCACCCTCAGTGGATGATAATCTGAAGGAATGTCTCTTTGTCCCGCTTCCACCCTCTCCTCTTCCACCCTCAGTGGATGATAATCTGAAGGAATGTCTCTTTGTCCCGCTTCCACCCTCTCCTCTTCCACCCTCAGTGGATGATAATCTCAAGACTCCTCCCTTAGCTACTCAGGAGGCCGAGGTGGAAAAACCACCCAAACCCAAGAGGTGGAGGGTGGATGAGGTGGAACAATCGCCCAAGCCCAAGAGGCAGAGGGAGGCCGAGGCACAACAATTACCCAAACCCAAGAGGCGGAGGTTGAGTAAGCTGAGAACACGCCATTGCACTCAAGCCTGGGCAATAAGAATAAATCCGTAGGTCGAAAAAAAGAAAAAAATCAAAAAACAAAACAAAACCCACGCTCCAAAAACAAACTAACGAAGAATAAATAAATAATATAAAAATAAAATAAATACTGCAGTCCTTATGTTATTGCTTTGTTTCAATATCTGGTATGATTGCCT